ACCATGAATATCCACTGCAGCTTCCCGCAGAACGATCTTTATATATGATACCATCACATGGTGTCTCTCTGGAATCCCATTGCGTCCTATTACTTGCAGAAAAATCTCGAATCCCTTAACGTGCCAAAAGATTAGACCCTTCCAGATGTGACCAATTTACTTCTTTAGCTTCCTCATCTCCTCTTTCTAACCCGATTACCTCAAGTGCCAGTATATCCTACACTCTGAGGCCCCTATTCTTTGCATGTCCAGTTTACTCTCTTTGCTTCTTTCCTCAACTCCTCTATTGGGTTGAAACTAATTCTGGGTCTCCACAGCACCGACTTGGCATATCTTTTTTTTCTAGCATGACATTTAATTGCACTGTATTGTAATCGTTAATTTATTTTTCTCTCTGTTACTTAGTGAGGGAGTTCTTCATAGCTCCTAGCAGGGTGCTTGGTAAGGAAAGTGTTTGGTAGGGCGTAGGAGCTCAATAGGTGTTAGCCGTTAGAGGAAAACAACACTGCAACTTTTCAATACCATTCACTCTTCAACTGAGGCTCGTCAGGCTACTTTCAGTTTCACTTTTACTATCTTTCTTTTATTGATCACTTTCTCTTCGTACTCTCTTCCCTCCCACCTACAACGCGGCGGCGAAGGAGAGTGGCTCACCCGAACATTCTCTGGGCGCCCCCAGGACACCAGTTGCACTCCCTCCCACCAAGGAAGCCACATCAGCGAGCTGACGTCACGCGCATCGTGGCGTTCCGTCGTCGGGTCCTCCCATCAGATCATTCCTGATGTCTCTTTTGTTGTTAGTCGGGAGAGCCTGAGGTCTGCTGGTACTGAAGGCTAGCAACTAAGAGTACCAGAGGCGAGACCTCGCGGACCCCTGCTTCCCCAAAGTAAGGTGACTCGTTTTCCGAAATGACGCACTGGCAGCTGAGGGCGCAGGCACAGGCGCTCGCCGCGGTATCCCTGGGAACGACGCCGCACGTAGCCGGGGCTGGGTGGGGGTGCGCGTGCGCGTGCGCAGTGCGCGGCTTTTGCTCGGACCTGGAGTAATGAGAGTGGACGTTTGATTCCAACAGGATGGCCCATTTCTCCAGCGAGGACCAGGCGATGCTGCAGGCGATGCTGAGGCGGTTGTTCCAGAGCGTGAAGGAGAAAATCACGGGTGCCCCTTCCCTGGAGTGTGCCGAAGAGATTCTTTTACATCTGGAGGAAACTGATGAAAATTTTCACAAGTAAAATTGCTTTTGATGTTTTAAGCCTATAATACCGCATTTATTTTCTAAATATTTGTTTCAGCTATGAATTTGTGAAATACCTCAGGCAGCATATAGGCAACACTTTGGGTTCTATGATTGAAGAAGAAATGGAAAAATGCACATCTGATCGGAATCAGGGTGAAGAATGCGGCTATGATACAGTTGTACAGCAGGTCACTAAAAGAACTCAAGAATCTAAAGAGTGAGTATGGCCATAATAATATCTTCAAATAATTTCTCTTATTAAGACTACCTTGAATTTAAAGGTACAAAGAAATGATGCATTACCTGAAGAACATTATGATAGCTGTGGTCGAGTCTATGATTAACAAGTTTGAAGAAGATGAGACACGAAATCAAGAAAGGCAGAAAAAAATCCAAAAGGAGAAAAGCCATAGTTACCGCACAGACAATTGCTCTGATAGTGATTCATCATTGAATCAGGTGTGTTGTTCAGTTTTGCATTTATGTCTTGAAATAAATGAATGTCCTGACAATTGTGTTACAGAGTTACAAATTTTGTCAAGGAAAATTACAATTGATTTTAGACCAGTTGGATCCTGGGCAACCTAAAGAGGTAAGTTTCAAGGATAGCTGTCAAGTTCATGCGTGTTAATAAAAGTCTTTTAAAAAAATTGTAGGTGAGATATGAAGCCTTGCAAACATTATGTTCAGCTCCTCCATCTGATGTCCTCAACTGTGAAAATTGGACTACTCTCTGCGAAAAACTGACCGTGTCTCTTTCAGATCCTGATCCTGTGTTTAGTGTAAGAAAATGGTTATAGAAATATTAAAAATATTAGATGCAAATTTTCTGTCTCATTTCCGTAGGACCGGATTTTAAAATTCTGTGCACAGACATTTTTGCTTTCTCCATTACATATGACCAAGGAAATTTATACAAGCTTAGGTATGTTTGTGAAAACATTTAAAAATGTTTTTGATGTAATTTTATGTTTTCCCTTTTTTTTCAGCTAAGTATTTGGAGTCATACTTTCTTTCTAGGGAAAATCATATTCCTACTCTTTCAGCTGGTGTAGATATAACTAATCCTAATATGACTCGCTTACTTAAAAAGGTATCCATTTACTACAATATGCTTTCATTTTTTTTTTTGAGAACTATTGTGCACTGCTTTGTAGGTTCGTCTTCTAAATGAATATCAGAAAGAAGCTCCATCTTTCTGGATTCGTCATCCAGAGAAGTAAGTCCCCTCCCAATGTATGCCAGCATAAAGTAATTGTATTTCTTTTTTCCCAAACTTTAAGGTATATGGAAGAAATTGTGGAGAGTACTTTGTCCTTGTTAACAGTTAAACATAATCAAAGCCATGTTGTCTCACAAAAGATTTTGGATCCGATCTACTTTTTTGCATTAGTTGATACCAAGGCTGTGTGGTTCAAAAAGTGGATGGTAAGGAAAAATAGAATATTTTTATACCTTTTGAGTATTAAATATCATTTCCTTTTAATTTTAGCATGCACATTATAGCAGAACTACAGTATTAAGACTTCTTGAAACGAAATATAAGTCTCTGGTAAGTCTGTAATTCTGTTTTTATGTTGAGAAGTTCTGGAATTAATAACTTATTATTTCATCAGGTAACTACAGCCATTCAACAGTGTGTTCAGTACTTTGAAATGTGTAAGACTAGGAAAGCTGATGAAACTTTGGGACATTCAAAGCATTGCAGTAAGTATTATTTCCTCTATTACATACTTTTAAAATAAATATTCGTGTTTGCTTCTCTTTTAAGGAAACAAGCAGAAAACTTTCTACTACTTAGGACAAGAATTACAATATATTTATTTCATTCACTCACTGTGCCTTTTAGGAAGATTATTGATCTATAAACAAGGCAGAAAACTATTTCCTATTAAGCTGAAGAATAAAAAAGGTAAGTACAATTAGGAGAAATAAATTTGTTAAAAATTAATTTTCTCTTTATTTTCTTTTTAAAGGTTTGGTATCCCTCATAGATCTGCTTGTTCTTTTTACCCAACTTATCTATTACTCACCAAGTTGTCCAAAGATGACATCAGCTGCCCATTCAGGTAATTCTGTTTCTATTTTAAATAGAGAAATATTTGGTATTAAAAAATATTTATTGTTTATTAGAGAATTACTCTCCTGCAAGTATGGTGACTGAAGTTCTGTGGATACTCAGTGATCAAAAAGAATGTGCAGTGGAATGCTTATATAACAACATTGTAATAGAGACACTTCTTCAGCCTATTCACAATTTAATGAAAGGAAATGAGGTTCGTATTATTTACTAAGGAGAAAAAGAGTCGTGATTTGTCTTGTTTTCTTTTTAATGTACAGGCATCTCCAAATTGCTCTGAGACAGCTTTAATTCATATAGCTGGTATTTTGGCAAGAATTGCATCTGTAGAAGAAGGGCTTATTTTACTCCTTTATGGAGCAAATATGAACTCTTCTGAAGAAAGGTATGTGCTATTTTAAATCCGGATAATTATTCCCTTGGAATCACTTTCAGGTATCATCTTTTAGTCCTACAGGTGCTCATATAATTGCCCAGTTTTCGAAAAAACTTCTCGATGAAGATATTTCTATATTTTCTGGATCAGAAATGTTGCCTGTGGTTAAAGGAGCTTTTATTTCTGTGTGTCGTCACATATATAGTACATGTGAAGGTTTGCAGGTGTTAATCACTTATAATTTGCATGAATCTATAGCAAAGGCATGGAAAAAGGTAAGTATTTTCAAGCTTCGTTTTTTCTCCCTTAAGCAATATAAATTATTCTACTATTTTTTAGACAAGTTTGCTATCAGAAAGAATTCCTACTCCAGTAGAGGGTTCTGATTCTGTTTCTTCAGTAAGCCAGGAATCCCAAAACATGTAAGTACAATTGATGAAAGTCATGCATTTATAGAAAGCTCTACCTTTCTTTTACCTATTTCAGTATGGCTTGGGAAGATAATTTGTTAGATGATTTACTACATTTTGCTGCCACCCCCAAAGGATTACTACTTCTTCAAAGAACAGGTGCTATCAATGAATGTGTGACATTTATATTCAATCGATATGCAAAAAAATTACAGGTATGAATTACCATCTGCCAAAGGCAAAGGGATTTTCATTGCTGTTCCTTATTTATGCTGTTAGGTCAGCAGGCATAAAAAATTTGGCTATGGAGTTTTGGTTACACGAGTGGCATCAACAGCAGCAGGTGGCATTGCACTAAAAAAGTCAGGTAAATGTTTTCTTTTCATTAGAATTATAATTTATAAATGACTTGAAGTAATAATTCTTTTTAGGGTTTATTAATGAACTTATAACTGAATTATGGTCCAATCTGGAATATGGAAGAGATGATGTTAGGGTAACCCATCCCAGAACTACTCCAGTGGATCCTATTGACCGAAGCTGTCAAAAGGTAAGAAGTTATTTGACTAATAATACACAGATTAAACAAAGGCTAAGAAAATATTTGTCAGCAGACCTGCCTTTCAAATAATGATGAAGAAAATTCTTCATGTTGAAAGACAGTGCTACCAGATGGATAGCTGGATTTTCAGGATGGAAACAGGGAATTGCAAATAGGTAAGTGAGTATAGAAGCCTATTATTTTTCCTTTTAACTTATTTTAAATACATATGATTGGTTTTTTAAAACAAAATTATGATACATAGTGGGGTTTATTTTGTACTTAGAAATAAAATCGTACATAGGATAGCTGTAGCATAAAGGACAGGGGAATTGTATAATGGTAAATCAATCTATATGGTTCAACTTCCTCACATTTTATATAAAATGGCACAATATTCCTAATCCCTTGGAAATATTTATAATTCAAATAGAAGGTTACAGGGATTTTATTCAATTTGTTTGACTTTGCAATAGAAATGTCAGTATAAACTAAGGATTTTTTAAAAAATATTTTGTATTCTGCTAATCTATATACAGAAAGACCTAGAAATGACAACTCATTGTAGTAAACAGCCCTAGAGTCCAGCTTCTAGTCTCTAAGTCTTATTCCCTAAGGGATTCTTTTTTCATTTATAATCTAATTTGGTCTTTTAAATTGTGGAAAACAGTTATGTAGTTTCGATATATAACTAGATACCTTCAGAAACATATGTCCATTCTAGTCCCCATCCTTCATCTTCCCTCTGTGGCTTCTGTTAAACATGGTAGACAATTGCCCTATGCAGCTATACAAACTTGTATTAATTAAAATTAAAAATTCAGTTCCTTAATTATATTAGTCATAAGTGCTCAATAGCACATGTAGCTAGTGGTTACCATATTGTAAAATTCAGGTTATATAATATTTCTATCATTACAGAAAGTTCTATTGGACAGTACTTCCTTAGGAAAGCACTAAAAATTAGTGCAAAGAGGTATAGCTCATACATAAATTTTACAATTAAAAAAAAAAAACAAAAATAAAAACACAAACCAAACACAGAATAAGGTGGGGAGGAAAGAATAAAAGAACAGGAAATGGATGGAAAAAAAGAAAACAAGTAGGAAAATAGTAGCTCTAAATGCATCCATATCAATAATTACACTAAATGCAAATGAACTAAATATTCTAATTAAAATACAGATTTTCAGCATGTATAAAAAAGGAAGATACAACTATGTGCCATCTTTAAGAAATTAACTTTAGGATTAAGATGGTGGATAGGAGGTAGGACTAGCTTGCAGCTCCTGCTCAGACAGACAGAACATTGTGTGGAGACTTACATCGTGAACTGTTGCTTCAAGAACTACCACAGGAACATACTAGGAAAGATGACAGAATCCACAGAACCTTTGAAGGAACTGGATCACTGCTGCAGGCTCACTGAGATGTGGAAAAACTGAGTCTGCTTGCTTTCTCAACAAAGAGGCTTGTGGTCTGGGTCAAGTTCTCCGCCCTGATCACCAGCTGCCTGGAAATAGACTTGGTGCTGTTGAGGGGCAAGATAGGAGTGAGACCGGCATTTAGGACTGTCAGCTGCATGAGAGCATGGTGAGGCTGGTGACTGCCAGCTTTCCTCACTTGCCTGGTGATTTGTATGACTCAGGAGAGGCAGCCATAATCCCCCTGGAAATATAACTCCATTGGACTGGGAACCACTCACCCATCCCCCACAGCAGCCACAGCAAACTTCGCCCAAGGAGAGGCTGAGCTCAGACACGCCTCTCCCTGCCCCCTCCTGGTGGTCTTTTTTTACCCTCCCTGGTAGCTGAAGACAAAGGTCATAATCTCTTTGGAACTCTATGGCCCTGCCCACTGCCTGAGAATCCTGAATGCTTAACCAGGTGTCCCTAGGGCAAGGTTGCATCCTCCCTACAGGATCACAGCTGATGCCCTCTTGAAAGTGCCACCTCCTGGCTGGAGGCCAAGCAACACAAAACCAGCACACTAAACAAAAACACAACCAAGGAGCCTCACAGAGTGACTCCCCTGCCACCTCCACCAGAGCAGGTACTGATATCCATAGCTGCAAGACCTGAAGACGGATCACATCACAAGACCCTTTGCAGGCACTCCCTACTACCAGCCCAGAGCCCGGTAGCTCTGCTGGATGGCTAGACCCAGAAGAGCAAAAACAATTACTATAGTTCAGCTCTCAGGAAGCCCCATTCCTAGGGGAAGAGGAGAACACTACATCAAGTAGTGTTGGGATAACAGAATCTGAACAGCAGCCCTTGAATCCCACATCTTCCCTCTGACGTAGTCTACTCAAATGAGAAGGAACCAGAAAATGATTCTGGTAATATGACAAAATAAGTTTCTTTAACACTCCCAAATGATCATACCAGCTCATCAGCAATAGATCCAAACCAAGACAAAATCTCTGAATTGCCAGAAAAAGAATTCAGAAGGTTGATTACTCAGCTAATCAAGGAGTCATCAGAGAAAGATGAAGTCCAACTTAAAGAAATAAAAAACATGATACAGGATATGAAAGGAAAATTCTTCAGTGAAATAGAGAGCACAAATTAAGAACAATCACAACTTCTGGAAATCAAGGATACACTTAGAGAAATGCAAAATGCACTGGAAAGTCTCAGTAATAGAATCGAACAAGCAGAAGAAAGAACTTCAGAGCTCAAAGACAAGGCTTTCACATTAACTCAACCCATCAAAGATAAAGAAAAAAATTTTTAAAAATGAACAAAGCCTCCAAGAGGCTTGGGACTATGCTAAATGTCTGAGCCTAAGAATAATTGGTGTTCCCTAGGAAGAAGAGAAATTTGAAAGTTTGGAAAACATATTTGAGGTAATAATAAAGGAAAACTAACCCCAGCCTTGCTAAGGATCTAGACATCCAAATACAAGAAACTGAAAGAACACCTGGGAAATTCATCGCAAAAAGATCATTGCCTAGGCATATGGTCATCAGGTTATCTAAAATCAAGATGAAGGAAAAAAATCTTAAGAGCTGTGAAGCAAAAGCATTAGGTAACTTATAAAGGAAAACCTATCAGATTAACAACAGATTTCTCACCAGAAACCCTACAAGCTAGAAGGGATTGGGGTCCTATTTTTAGCCTCATTAAACAAAACAGTATCAGCCAGAATTTTTTATCCAGTAAAACTAGGCTTCATCAATGAAAGAAAGATACAGTCTTTTTCAGACAAACAACTGCTGAGAGAATTCACCACTACCAAGCCAGCACTATAAGAACTGCTAAAAGGAGCTCTAAATCTTGAAACAAATTCTCGAAATACACCAAAATAGAACATCCTTAAAGAATAAATCTCACAGCACCTATCTAACAAAAACACAATGACAAAAAAACCAAGGTATTCAGGGAACAAATAGCTTGATGAATAGAACAGTACCTCACGTCTCAATACTATCGTTGAATGTAAATGGCCTAAATGCTCCACTTAAAAGATACAGAATGGCAGAACGGATAAGAATTTACTAACCAAGGTACTGCTATCTTCAGGAGACTCACCTAACCCATAAGGACTCACATAAACTTAAGATAAAGGGGTGGAAAAAGATATTCCGTGCAGTGGACACTAAAAGTGAGCAGGAGTAGCTATTCTTATATCAGACAAAGCAAACTTTAAAGCAACAGCAGTTAAAAAGACAAAGAAGGATATTATATAATGATAAAAAGACTAGTCCCACAGGAAAATATCAAAATCCTAAATATATAAGCACTTAGCACTGGAGCTCCCTAATTTATAAAGCAATTACTAGTAGACCTAAGAAATGAGATAGATGGCAACACAATAATAGTGTGGAACTTTAATACTCCATTGACAACACTAGACAGGTCATCAGGATAGAAAGTCAACAAAGAAGCAGTGAAGTTAAACTATACCGTAGAACAAATGGACTTAACAGATATTTACAGAACATTTTACCGAACAACTACAGAATATACATTCTTTCATCAACACATAGAACATCCTCCAAGATAGACCATATGAGAGGCCACAAAAACAAGTCTCAGTAAATTTAAGAAAATCAAAATTATATCAGGTACTCTCTCAGACCACAGTGGAATAAAATTGGATATTAACTTCAAAAGGAACCCTCAAAACCATGCAAATACATGGAAATTAAATAACCTGCTCCTAAGTGATCATTGGACCAACAATGATATCAAGATGGAAATTAAAAACATTTTTGAACAAATGATAATAGTGACAAAACCTCTAGATACAGCAAAAGCGGGGCTAAGAGGAAAGTTTATAGCATTAAATGCCTACATCAAAATGCCTGAAAGAGCACAAATATACAATCAAATGTCACAACTCATGGAACTAGAGAAACAAGAATAATCCAAAACCAAACCCAGCAGGAAAAAAGAAATAATGAACACCAAGCTGAGAATCAAATAAAAAATTCAACCTGGTTTACAATAGTTGCAAAAATAAATAAATAAATAAAATACTTAGGAACATACCTAACCAAAGACATGAAAGACCTCTACAGGGAAAACTACAAAACACTGCTGAAAGAAATCAGACAACACAAACAAATGGAAAGACATTTCATGTTCATGAATGGGTAGAATCAATATTGTGAAAATGGCTATACTTCCCAAAGCAATTTACAGATTCAATGCAATTCCTATCAAAATACCACCATAATACTTCACACAACTAGAACAAACAATCCTAAAATGTATATGGAGCCAACAAAGAGCCCGCATAGCCAAAGCAAGACTAAGCAAAAAGAACAAATCTGGAGGCATCACATTACCCAACTTCACATTATTTTACAAGGCTACAGTTAACAGAATGACGTGGTACTGGTATAAAAATAGGCACACAGACCAAATGTAACAGAAATAGAGAACTCAGAAATAAAGCCAAATACAGCCAACTGATCTTCGACAAAGTAAACAAAAACATAAAGTGGTAAGTATACCCTATTCAAAAAATAGTGCTGGGGTAATTAGCAAGCCACATGTAGAAGAATGAAACTGGATCCTCATCTCTCACCTTATATAGAAAAATCAACTCTAGATCAATCAAACACTTAAATCTAAGATCTGAAACCATAAAGATTCCAGAAGATAACATCAGAAAAACCAAATCCTTCTAGACATTAGCTTAGGTAAAGACTTTATGACTAGGAATTCAAAAGCAAATGCAAGAAAAACAAAGATAAATAGATGGGACTTAATTAAATTAAAAAGCTTCTGCCCAGCAAAAGAAATAATCAGCAGAGTAAACAGACAACCCAC